CCTCATCTGTAAATGGGAACAGGAATTCCTACCTCTTATGGTTGTACTGGGCGTTATGTGAGCCCAAGGAGCCCTGACCTGCGGTGAGAGGCTGGAGGCCGAAGGGCAAGGTTCGAGGGGCTCTGGGTGCCTGGGACAACCTCTGGGCAACAGGGAGAGGCGGCTGCGGGGCCAAGTCCCTCCTAAGCGGCCACGCGAGAGGCCCTGAGTCGAGAAGGGTTACGGCGCTTCCCAGAGCCCACCCCGCCCAACGTGTCACAAATAAAGCTGGCCTTTCTCCGATTCCCTGATTGCAGCCATTCAGGGAGCAGCCCCTTGCCCACGCATCCATTAGTCGAGGCGGTGGCTGCGTGTGCAGTGCTACAGGGTTCAGCGCCTGCCTCGGCTCCGGAATCAGGCTGTTTCCTTCTAGACCTCCCATGGGGGATTCAAGCCGGCGTCCGGGTCAAAGAACAGGGACAAAGTCCTCCTGCCACGGGGGACCATCTGCAGGCAAAGTGAAGAATGAGGAGCTTCGGCAAAATGCCGACTAAGGCCTCCTTAGGTTTTGCCCCACTCCAAGATGGAAGGCCTGAGGCTTCACACTGCCCCCGAAGTTCCTTTCCCATTGGCTATCTGGGAATTGAGTTTTCCAATAATGCGGACGCTGATTGGTCAATCCAGGACGGTTGCTCAAGCCATTGGCGCAGCCGCCATTGGAGGGCGGCTCTCAAAAGTTTTCAGACACAAATTAGGTTCGAGGGAGGAAACGGAGAGGAAAGGGAAAACTTGAGACGGAGGCGGGACTAAGGAAACGGCAGCTTGCATTGGTTTATTAGAGGCCAAGGGGCGGCTCTTGAACGTTCCTTCCTCTTGATTAGTCCTATTTAGGAAAAGAGGGCGGGTACTGAGGAAAAGCGGCAGAAGCGCCTGCTTCCATTGGTCAGTCCTGGCAGGAGGCGGAGCACCCGCGGCAGCTGATTGGTGCGGGAGGCAAGGTGGGCGGGGCTCTGAGCCGGAGGTTTTGTTGTGAGGGTCGGTTGTCAAGCAGCGGCCAATCAAGGCAGGGGATGGAGGCAAGTGGGGGTCGCGCCTGGAGCGGAGCCTCGGCCTCCGGAGCCGCAGCTGCAGGTGGAGTGGGCAAGGGGACGAGGTGGCGAGGGTAACATGACGTCACCTCTTGTTTGTATTGCAGCCCTGTATTGAGCTGAGATGGCTCGAGCCTAACATTCCATGATCCAGGATCGTGACAGATGTGCACAGGCTGCTGCTGTTGCTGCTGTGGGTAATTTGGAACCACGAGGCACCCCAGGGCCAGAAGACGAGGCATTCTGTCTGCCTGGATGTGTGGGAACTCTCTGCCAACTTGATTGGTGGATCTGGGGGGGGATCCACCCCCACCCCACGAGGAAAGCACAGTTTATTTTGTGGGTGGGGCTTCAGGTGCCAGCCAGCTGAAGGATGGCCACCCCTGTGGTCACCAAGACAGCCTGGAAGTTGCGTGAGTGGTTTTCATTTTTCTTTATCACCCCACTGATGGCCTCTCCCTCTCCTTCCCTGTGTAGAAGAGATCGTCGCGCATGCCAGCAACGTGTCCTCACTGGTGCTGGGCAAAGCCTCCGGGCGGCTGCTGGCTACAGGCGGGGATGACTGCCGCGTCAACCTGTGGTCCATCAACAAGCCCAACTGCATCATGGTGAGCCCCGACAGCTGGCGGGGGGTCAGGACAGTGCACGGAAGCTGCTGCTCTCTCTCCACAGAGCCTGACGGGCCACACATCCCCAGTGGAGAGCGTCCGCCTCAACACCCCCGAGGAGCTCATCGTGGCCGGCTCTCAGTCGGGCTCCATCCGTGTCTGGGACCTGGAAGCTGCCAAAAGTAGGCCTCCGAGCTTGCCTCCTGTGCACGCATTAGCCACTGTCTCTGCTTTCCTTCTTGTTAGTTCTTCGCACACTCATGGGACACAAAGCCAACATCTGCAGCCTGGATTTCCACCCGTACGGCGAGTTTGTAGCCTCTGGTTCCCAGGACACAAACATCAAGGTGAGAGGCCGGTCCGTGCCCCGTGTCTCCTGACTCTGCCCCTCTGCTTCTCTCTCCCCCACAGCTCTGGGACATCAGGAGGAAAGGCTGTGTCTTCCGATACAGGGTAAGGATGCGCTCTGTCGGTGACTCCATGAGCCAGGGTGAGCTCATGCCGTGTCCTCCCTCAGGGGCACAGCCAGGCCGTGCGGTGTCTCCGGTTCAGCCCCGATGGGAAGTGGTTGGCGTCGGCCGCAGATGACCACACCGTGAAGGTAGCTCCCGGCCTGACCTGGGCCCAGGGGCTTCACCCTGACCTCCTCCCTGCCCTGCCTCCAGCTCTGGGATCTCACTGCCGGCAAGATGATGTCTGAGTTCCCTGGTCACACGGGGCCTGTCAACGTGGTCGAGTTTCACCCCAACGAGTACCTCCTGGCCTCCGGCAGCTCTGACAGGTGAGGAGGAGGAGCGAGGCGAGTTGCTTGTGGGCTTCGCAGCACAGCTTGGCTGCCTTTGCAGGACAATCCGCTTCTGGGACCTGGAGAAGTTCCAGGTGGTGAGCTGCATCGAAGGGGAGCCTGGGCCCGTCAGGTACGCAGGCTGTGGGGTGGGCGGCCCAGCGCCAGGACCCACGGCCATCTCTCGCCTGGCCCAGGAGCGTCCTCTTCAACCCAGACGGCTGCTGCCTGTACAGCGGCTGCCAGGACTCACTGCGTGTCTACGGCTGGGAACCTGAGCGGTGCTTTGATGTGGTCCTCGTCAACTGGGGCAAGGTGGCCGACCTGGCCATCTGCAATGACCAGTTGGTGAGAGAGCCATGGCACCCACCGCCCCCCACCAGTCCCAGCCCCACCTCTCCGCTTTCTGCAGATAGGTGTGGCCTTCTCCCAGAGCAACGTCTCCTCCTACGTGGTGGATCTGACGCGTGTCACCAGGACTGGCACGGTGGCCCGGGACCCTGTGCAGGACCACCGGCCCCTGGCACAGCCACTGCCCAACCCCAGCGCCCCCCTCCGGCGCATCTATGAGCGGCCCAGCACAACCTGCAGCAAGCCTCAGAGGTGAGGGCCTGGGGGGCCTTCGGGGGCCCAGGTGCTTCCGTTGGGCTTGGCCTCACGCTCCCAGGGTGAAGCAGAACTCAGAGAGCGAGCGCCGCAGCCCCAGCAGCGAGGATGACCGGGACGAGCGCGAGTCCCGCGCGGAGATCCAGAACGCCGAGGACTACAACGAGATCTTCCAGCCCAAGAACAGCATCAGTGAGGCCGGGCTCCCGCCCCCAGCCCAGCGTCGCTCACAGCCAGGGGCCTCTTTCCTCTGCAGGTCGGACGCCACCCCGGAGAAGTGAGCCCTTCCCTGCACCCCCAGAGGACGGTGAGTTGGGTGAGCCTGGTTTCCCAAGGTCTCGGACCCAGTCATCTTTTCCTTTTGCCTCCAGACGCAGCCACAGCAAAGGAGGCAGCAAAGCCCAGCCCTGCCATGGATGTGCAGTTCCCGGTGCCAAATGTATGTCCATGGAGGGAGCATGGTGTGGGGCCAGGCCGGCAACCGCTGAGTTTCACACTTTCAGCTGGAGGTCCTGCCCCGGCCCCCAGTGGTTGCTTCCACACCTGCACCCAAGGCTGAGCCTGCCATCATCCCTGCCACCCGGAACGAGCCCATCGGGCTGAAGGCCTCCGACTTCCTGCCCGTGAGTAGGAGCCCAGCTCGAGGCATGGGTGGCATGCCAGCATCTGGGTGTCCATCCCACGCAGGCCGTGAAGATCCCCCAGCAGGCCGAGCTGGTGGACGAGGATGCCATGTCACAGATCCGCAAAGGCCACGACACCATGTGTGTGGTGCTCACCAGCCGCCACAAGAACCTGGACACTGTGCGGGCTGTGTGGACCATGGGCGACATCAAGGCAAGTGCCCACCCTTGCACAGGGCCTCATCTGCCCCACCCCTGACGGTGCTCTGTTTGCACAGACGTCGGTGGACTCCGCTGTGGCCATCAACGACCTGTCGGTGGTGGTGGACCTCCTGAACATCGTCAACCAGAAAGCGTAAGTGGCTGCAGAGGGGGAGTGGGCGGAGGGGCTGATGGCAGCATGTCCTGGCCTCTCCTAGCTCCCTGTGGAAGCTGGACCTGTGCACCACCGTCCTGCCACAGATTGAGAAGCTTCTGCAGAGCAAGTATGAGAGGTGCGTGTGGGGAAGCCATGCCTGCCTGAAGCCCATCTGTGACTTCATCCATCTCCCCCTAAAGCTACGTCCAGACGGGCTGCACCTCCCTGAAGCTGATCCTGCAGCGGTTTCTGCCCCTCATCACAGACATGCTGGCGGCCCCACCCTCTGTGGGTGTGGATATCAGCAGGGAGGAGAGGTGAGGGCAGCGCATGTGTTGGGGGCAGGGGTAGCTAGCCCCTCAGGCACTGCCCTCTCTACAGGCTGCATAAGTGCCGGCTCTGCTACAAGCAGCTTAAGAGCATCAGCGGCCTGGTCAAGAGCAAGTCAGGCCTGAGCGGCCGCCATGGCAGTACCTTCCGCGAGCTGCACCTGCTCATGGCCAGTCTGGACTGAGGAAAGCAGTGGGCAGGGGCGCTCGGCAGCCCACAGGGCCTGGCCTCAGCCCCCACTCCTGTTCCTTGTGCACCCACTGGCCCATGAGCCTCTGCCTGGCCCCTGCTGCTGTCCTGTGGCCGTCCTGGAGGAGGTGATGCTGGTCCCTGGCCACCTCTACAGCCCTGAACTCTTGAGACAACTCTCTCCAGCAATAGCTGCCCAGCTTTGCCCAACTGTTGCTTCTTGGGGCAGCGAACTGAGCCCTGGGGCTGCTGCTGTAATTTATAAGGCAAATTTTATTAAATTTGTAACTATTCCCAGGTTTCCTTGTGGGGAATGTTTTCTGCT